AATACTGGGCATGGGTTTCTCTCCCTGTTTCACAGATGGGTCTAGAGACTTACATGACTCAGCCAAGGTCACATTGCAACCCCTGGTATGGCCTAGAACAGGCTTTCTCAGTCTCAGCACCATTGACATTTGGGGCAGGGCGAGTCCTATTGCCCAGTGCATTGTCGGGTGTTTAGCAGCGTCTCTGCTCTCTGCTCCCTGCCCACTGGATGCCAATTTACATCAACCCCAGCCATGACAACCAAAATTCTCTCCAGATGTTGTCAAACGTCTCCTGGTGGGCTGAACCAGCCCCATTGAGAAATACTGCCTTAGAATGCTGTGGGCTCAGCATGCCACCTTAATCTTTTCATTGAAAACACAACTCCTGGCCGGGCATGGTGGCTCAGCCTGTAATCCTAGCACTTTGGGAGGCCGAGGCGAGCAGATCACTTGAGGCCAGGAGTTCGACACCAGCCTGGCCAACATGATGAGACCCCCCGTCTCTACTAAAAATACAAAAATTAGCCAGCAATGGTGGCACACACCTGTAATCCCAACTACTAGGGAGGCTGAAGCAGGGGAATTGCTTGAACCCAGGAGGCAGAGGTTGCAGTGAGCTGAGATCACGCCACTTCATTCCAGCCTGGGTGACAGAGCAAGACTCCATCTCAGAAAGAAAAAAGAAAGAAAGAAAGAAAGAAAACACAACTCCTCTCCTCAGTCTTACCCAGGGAGGGGAACAAAAACAAACAAACAAAAAAAAAAACAACTCCGAGCACCAACAATTAGTATTTTTCTTCCTTCCCTAACACACAACATAATCTCTTCAAAACAGATGGAACCCATATTCCAATATCTACCTTTGGCATCTTTTTCAAAGTATTTCTAGGGTGACATTTGGGAGGAAATGGGAAAAAAAAAATATTTGGACACAGCTCTTTTTTCCACTGGGCTTTGAGAAAACCCCATCTTGCGTGCTCTTACTGTATCTCTCACTGATAAGTCCGCTCATAAAACCAGGGCCTTATCCAGGGCCACGCTTACAGAACTCCCACGGACACACCATGATAAGGACGCTGCTGCTGTCCACTTTGGTGGCTGGAGGTAAGTCCTGTTACCCAGAGGCACTGGTTTCCTTCCTGACTCAAGACCCTTTCTCTTTTCACAGCCCTCAGTTGTGGGGACCCCACTTACCCACCTTATGTGACTAGGGTGGTTGGCGGTGAAGAAGCGAGGCCCAACAGCTGGCCCTGGCAGGTGAGTTGACCACACTGTACTTCTCCCCGTCCCCTAGCCACAGAGCTCCTTTGCTTCTCCCCAGGTCTCCCTGCAGTACAGCTCCAATGGCAAGTGGTACCACACCTGCGGAGGGTCCCTGATAGCCAACAGCTGGGTCCTGACGGCTGCCCACTGCATCAGGTAACTGCCTTTCCCTGGGCGCTTGGCCTGCTGTGACCCTCTCCCTGGGCCCCCTTTCTCCCAGCTCCTCCAGGACCTACCGCGTGGGGCTGGGCCGGCACAACCTCTACGTTGCGGAGTCCGGCTCGCTGGCAGTCAGTGTCTCTAAGATTGTGGTGCACAAGGACTGGAACTCCAACCAAATCTCCAAAGGGTTCGTTTCTGTCTGGGTGCACTTGGGGGTGAGGTCCTCATGCTTCGCCTCCACACTCACCCAGGAACGACATTGCCCTGCTCAAACTGGCTAACCCCGTCTCCCTCACCGACAAGATCCAGCTGGCCTGCCTCCCTCCTGCCGGCACCATTCTACCCAACAACTACCCCTGCTACGTCACGGGCTGGGGAAGGCTGCAGAGTAAGTGGGAGCCAGGAGCCCCCAGGCCTGGGATCCCTAATGGCTTCTCTCTGATCTCATTCAGCCAACGGGGCTGTTCCTGATGTCCTGCAGCAGGGCCGGTTGCTGGTTGTGGACTATGCCACCTGCTCCAGCTCTGCCTGGTGGGGCAGCAGCGTGAAAACCAGTATGATCTGTGCTGGGGGTGATGGCGTGATCTCCAGCTGCAACGTGAGTACCAAAATCAGGGGCTCCGCTCCATGCTTTACCTGCCTATAACTCTGGCCTTCCTCAGGGAGACTCTGGCGGGCCACTGAACTGTCAGGCGTCTGACGGCCGGTGGCAGGTGCACGGCATCGTCAGCTTCGGGTCTCGCCTCGGCTGCAACTACTACCACAAGCCCTCCGTCTTCACGCGGGTCTCCAATTACATCGACTGGATCAATTCGGTAAGAACCGGACCAGCCCTGAGCCCCAAGGCTGAACCTGACGATTATCTTGTGTGTCCTGCAGGTGATTGCAAATAACTAACCAAAAGAAGTCCCTGGGACTGTTTCAGACTTGGAAAGGTCACAGAAGGAAAATAATATAATAAAGTGACAACTATGCAAATCACATCTTGATGAGAGATTTATTAGCAATCCGTC